AGTGAACTCTACAATCAAAATAAGTGCATAATATTATATGTAAATTATACATCTATAAAAAATTAACCAGCAAGTATATCAAAAAGCCGACAATGGTTTCTGAGACGCTGTCACTATACATCCTACCTTTTTGTAATGTTTGAAAATTTTTACATAAGCAGAAATAACTAATAGAATGCAAAAATAAAATAAAATAAAATAAAAGCATTTGTGTGGAGACGAGATCAGTAACTTTAGTATCACCTGTGGGTTTACTGGAAATGAATCTCAGGTCCCACCTTATACTTACTAAATCAGCAAGTAAATTTTAACTAGTTGCCCAGCTGATTCTCATACTTATTAAAATTTGAGGAGAATCATTAAAACATTTCTCAGTAGATGAAACTTTATTATTTCTCTCGGAAGGATAAATGACTTCTAAATACCAGAAACTAGTGGAAATGTCAACTAATGCCACATTTATGACGCTAGATTCATCGTCATAATAATGGATTTTATATTCTGCCCTCTGTTCTGGAATAGCACTGTCACTAAGAAGGGAGAAAAGGGTGCTGATGTTTACTTGGAATTTTGGCTTTAATTTCTAGGACACCAGAGTCCCATCTCATAAAAAAAGGTAGCATGAACTACCCAGAGCTGTACCACTCATTCATTTATAAATGGTAAGGCAAGGTTAGCAGGAAGAGCTTTGGAACCGTAGCGAAGCTTTTCCATCCCTTCCCTGCATTGCTACCCACAGCAGGTGTTTCCTGGAACCTAGGCTTTGGCCACAAGCCCAGCGGTCGCGGGGCGGGGGTAGGCGGAGCTGTGGGTGAGGAAGGGGCAATGCCTTAAGGGGGCGCAGCTGAGCTGTGGGACTGGTTGGTGTCGCGAGAAGAGGGGGGCGTTGCCGCAGAGAGGCGAGGCGGGGCAGAGCTGCGGGGTGGGGGCGGGGCGTTGCCGCTGGGGCGGAGCCGAGCCAGTGGAGGGCGGTGGGGGCGGGGCAAGCGCGGAGGACCAGGGACCGGCTCCGGACCGCGCAGTTAGCGCCGCCTGGCCTGGGCCGGACCCGGTCAGGGTTCTCAAGCTGTCGTCCCTATGGGGCTGTGTTTTCCTTGTCCCGGGGAGTCCGCGCCTCCCACGCCGGACCTGGTGAGTAGAGCAGGTCCCTGCGTCCGCCGGGCATTTTAATACATATTTTTACACATTTATTTAGGAAGAGAAAAGAGCAAAGCTTGCAGAGGCTGCAGAGAGAAGACAAAAAGAGGTAAGATTAAAGATCAAGTTTTGCCTACTTAGTCTTTCTGTTTTTCTTATCAAATTTCTTCAAGGCTGCATCTCGGGGAATTTTAGATGTTCAATCTGTGCAAGAAAAGAGAAAGAAAAAGGAAAAAATAGAAAAACAAATTGCTACATCCGGGCCCCCACCAGAAGGTGGACTTAGGGTAAGTATTAAAATTTTCTTAGTGATTAACTTTTACTTTTCTGTCTCTTTTTTATCTTTTCTAGTGGACAGTTTCATAAAGCATAACATGAGTAGAAGAATCTACTGCCAATAACTGTTTATTATCTGCAATCAAGTGGGCTTCATCAATTTAATTTCTTCTCTTTGAGTAAATGAAGATTCAGACTTTGTAATATTATTGCCCTTAAGTGCAATGCTAAAAAAACGTTGATTTTCAAGCTTAGAGAATGGCTAGACTTTTCATTAAATACTGATTTTCCTACATTTGCTCTTCTGCAGTTAGTGGGTGATTTGCTATTTTTCTTAGTAGTTAAAAAATGGAACTAAATAGTGAATATACATACACTGCATGTAAACATTCTGCATATACCTCTAAGATTAAAATTCGCAGTTGTCTTTTCATCCTTTATAAAATGATCTAACTACTTATATTTGTGCTGCATCGCGTTACATCTGTTTTTATTTCACTATGAAGATGTTTGATTAAACTTATGGACTTAGTGCCTTTAAACTGATCATCAGGGAGAATCTTGAAAAAATCATTTGAAGGGCTGATGTGAAGGAGCACTGTAAATTTTTATAACTTAGTAATGAGTATTCTTAGGCAGATGTAAAATTTTTTCCAATTTATTTTTATTTATGTAGCTTATAAAATTAACATACCCTGTTTTACTTTATGATAAAGGATTTTTTGTTTGCTGAATTTAAAATTATATATTAGTGATACCATCAGAGGGCAGTGATGTTCTATTGTATATTAAATTCAGCTCTGTAAGGATCTTTGTAGTAATTGAATGAGTTAAACTAATAATCTGGATGGGTTATAATGAGTAGTAATATATTTGTCCATATTTCATAAGTAGTGTTAATCTTGTGTACTTATTAGAGAACGATCATAAGATTTATACAGATGTGAAACTGCGAAGGCAAGTATGAATGTATGAAAAAAACATGTAGGTACTGTACTTACAAAAGGTCTACTTCAGATATAAAAATATTAGGTAATTCTATACAATGCATAGTCATAAACCTTAACATTTTTGTTCATTAGAAACATGAATTTTATAGCATTTTTTGTTTCTCCTATATAATACACTGAAATAAAAGAATTTGTGTTAGCTATTAAGGCTGATAGCTCTTTTAAATGGCAAGGCCACATGTTGAGCCCTAAATTAAAATTTGCAGATATTAAGTGCTAATAGAAATTTTAAGTTAAATCGACCAAGTTCACTTGCTTTACACAAAGGAAACTGAGCCACTATCTTCATCTACCCCTCCAACAAAAATTATGTTATACTGCAGTGTATTGTACATGTTAATTTTTAAAAGTTTGAACTATTATATAATACAGGTCTCTTGACTTCTCATGGAAAAATTATTTTTTCTATTATGGTGTGAAATATTGTGTGAATATCTAGGCAAAACATAACAATTTGGCTCAATTTTCTTCTTTAGAGGATTCGTGCTGTTTTTGTTCATAAAGGGTAGTGAAATCATTGAACTATATTTTAGAATGAAAATTTTTGATTTTATTAAAATGATTTTTTCAAGGCAGAAAGTAAAAGGAATGATTGATAGCGGAGTGCATATAGAGCTAGAGCATATCATCCTTGAACTCTGCAAATCCTTTCTTCCATTTTAATATAGCAAGAACAATTTTGTCTTTACTACATCTTAAAGAATTAGAACTTGGGTTGGTGTAAGTGACTTACTTCCAGGGAATCATGCCCTATTTCTACCAGCAGGTCATACCCAAATGTCACACTATCTATTGTTAACCATGAATGATATTCAGATCTATTACTTTTCGTGAAAAGTGGAACATGTTACTTCCAACCATGGCCTGTCACCGTGAGTGTGATCAGCTTTCTCCAAAACCACATGGGTCGCAGGAGCTAAGGGGTGGTACCCAAATGTTAGGAACAGTGTTAGGAAAGGGCAAGGGAAAAGAAGTGACTGGATGTCTTATGAGAAACCGGTAAATGACTAAAAAAAAAAGCAAATGACTAAAAACATGACTAAAAAATTATATATATATATAATATATATATTATATATGTGTGTATATATATACACATAATATCTGCAAATTCTAATTTATATATGTGTGTGTATATACACACACACACATGCACATACACACATACGTCCAGACATCTCCCTCATAAAATAACCATCAGTTTCTATGAAAACCTTAAGTGGAAGCCAATTTCCCATAGTAAATAATTTAGGAGAAAATTATAATGCTTAAAATGTTGCTCAAACCCCTGACCTATTACTAAACTATAATTGGAACAGTAAAATGCATATATGTAACTATCATATCATGATTTAAAATTGCTTAAACCATTGCTGCTTAATACTAATCAAACTTAACGGCTGCTAACAAAAGTTGTGAATTATTACACGGCCTCTTTGTAACGTGCTGCATGTTTTTTAAAACATCTCTGTGTTTCTGTTTGTTCCACTGCTGGTATTTGGAATGTAATTTAACAGTTCTCACACATGGTTTGGTTATAAATTCTGTATTGCCTTTTAGGGATATAAATATACATTTTTTTCTATGTAAAAATTAGCTTTAGCTGTCTCTTTAACAAAATTTTATCTTTACTACATCCTAAATACTTAGAACCTGAGTTGGTGGTTAGGGAAACCTCAGGAACATTTTAATCACATTGGGATTCAGAAGAGCAACAGAACCAAAGGTTGTTTGGTGTGTTCATACAATCCCTGGATTTATAGGTGGATTTTCTATAAAGGAAAAATGATGTAATTAGTATCCTGTTTTTTCCTAAAGAAATAATACTATCATAAAAATTCTGTCTATCCTTTGTACCCCAGGAAAATGGACATGAACTTTGAATTTTCCCTTTCTCCAAATGTTTGACTTTTTATTTTCACTGATAAGCATTATGCTATGTTCTTAGAAGACAAAAGCAGCTCTTGCCAGTTTTGAATAATTTCTGCATGAATAGACCAGTAAGAGGTAAGTAGCCATGACTGCCTATATGTGTTGAGACATAAGGTATATTTCTTTAACATCTCCAAGCAAGCATTTCAAATTCTCTTAACTACTAAACATGCTCTAAGCTAATTCAAATATAGTATTGTGGCTTTTTTCTTCAATTTTCTCAAAAGCTACAGACACAAGGCATTTGTATGTATAACAGACTTTGATGAAGTTTTGGTTCCAGTAACTCAAAACACTAAGTTTCCCATTTGATATGGCTTTTTATTGTTCTAGTCTCCCTCTTCTAGTTATGCTTCATCTTGCAAATATTGACTTTGAATGTGATAACTATTGCCTACAAATTAAGTATTCATACATTACTCCTGTGGATATCATACTTTTTTGTTATTATATCCTGAATTGCATTGGCTTTTTTTGGTTTTGTTTTGTTTTTTGAGATGGAGTTTCACTCTTGTTGCCCAGGTTGGAGTGCAATGGCACAATCTCAGCTCACCGCAACCTCTGCCTCCCAGGTTCAAGTGATTCTCCTGCCTCAGCCTCCCTAGTAGCTGGGATTGCAGGCATGTGCCACCACGCCTGACTAATTTTGTGTTTTTAGTAGAGACAGGGTTTCTCCACGTTGGTCAGGCTGGTCTCGAACTCCTGACCTCAGGTGATCCCTGCCGCCTTGGCCTCCCAAAGTGCTGGGATTACAGGCATGAGCCACCGCGCCCGGCCTGCATTGGCTATATTTATAATACCAAATTTGTGTTGAGTTTTGAGTTAATGTCTTCTAGTTATCAAAACAGGTTTGATCCATTCTTTGCAAGTACCTCTAACTTATCTCAAGTGGAACTAATTAGTTTTGCACACAGATTGGTGCTCTCTAGGCTATTTCCCTGAAATTTATCTTGTTACATAAGTCAGATATCAAGGAGTTATGCTAAACTCCTTTTCCTATCAAACTCCTAAAATGCCCTTTTCTCTGTCTATATTTCTTAGACATAGTTACATTATAAATGTAACAGATATATTTAAAGTAGGTTAATACCAAGTGTCTCAGGTAGAAAATTCTCAGAGGTTCCACAAAAACTTCTGGAACTAATAAATGACTTTAGTAATCTTGCAGAATGAAAAGTATATGAAAGTCAATTCTATGTTTATATGCAAGCAATGAAAAATCTGTAATTGAAAGTGGGAAAATTTAAATTACAATATCAACAAATAAAATATTTAGGAAAAATAAAACTGTAGACATTAAAAATGACAAAACATTGCCAATAAATTAAGATCTAAATGAAGAAACATTGTATGTTTTTGGATTGGAAGATGG